AGGTCTTGCTAGAATGGGAAGGGTCATAGAAAGGGCCTTGACATCAGTTCCTTTGTGTGTACTCACTGAAGCCTGCGTTGGTCCAGAGCGGAGGCTGTGTGCCTGGGGGAGTTTTCCTCTATACATCTCTCCCCAACCCTAGGTTCCCTGTTCTTCCTCCAGCTGCACCAGAGCAACCTCTCACTCCCCATGCCACGTTCCACAGTTGCCACCACCTCTGTGGCATTGAAATGAGCACCTCCATTAAAGTCTGAATCAGTGCACTGTTGTGTCTAAGGAGTCTTACTCTAGTCCCTATGAGGGGAGAGAAGATGGAGCACCTGGAAGCTGGTGAAACTGGATAGCAGAGCTGGGGGGGCACAAAAAGAGGAAGACAAACTGAACAAATATGGCCGAGATGATGGCACTGCCTACCCCATTCTGGCTAGGTGGGGTGCATGTGGCCCCTGCTTTCTTAGCAGAAGGCTTGGCTCCCAGACGCAGGTGAATTAAGGGGTTCAAGAGCCCCTAAAAGCATAAAATATTTTGTGTGTGTGTGTGTGTGCACGCGCATTTTGGGGGAAAGGGGGTCTAAGGTGTTTTCATATCCAAAGGGCTTGTGGACTGGAGCAGCTCCTGTACTGGGCCTCTGCCAACAAAACCCTGGCTGGTTCTCGAATGGAACAGGACTTCATGGCCATCACCCACTGCAAGATGGGGAAATGGGAAGGAAGAATGGTTCCGGGGGTAGTATACGGAAGGACCTAAGGAAACAGAGTCCTCAATAAACTGAAGATTCAGGAACAAAAGTGCTTAACAGAACCCTGGCTGGGTCAGACTAACAGTAGGTTTCCAATATGTGGCTAGAGACGTACTACTCCTTAGCTATAACTCGTTAACTCTTATGGGGCCTCAGCGTTGAGATGCTCATTCTAGGTACCCCCGAGGGGGACAAATCCCTTCCTAGTGGCTCGGATGCAAGGTTGCGTCCCACAGATAGGGTTTGCACATGGGAGATCTAACCACTAGAGGGAGTCAGAGTTTTGCAGGACGCCATACTGGACGCCAAGTGGGAGGAACTTCAAGGCTGTCCCCTGCGGGCCTCCCGCTCTGCTTCTGCGAAGGTCTGGTCCTGGCTCCCTCTGCCATCCTGCCCAGCTCCAAGGCTAAAATAGGTTCTAGTTCTGTATGGGTAGGGCCCATTTCTTTTCTTGCCCTCCTTCCCGGGTCCCTGACACCTCAGCCATTTTCAGTTCAAAGAGCCTCATGCCCCCTTTCCATTTCTGTGCCTTTTAGTTTCAGTGTGGGCATCTCATCTTTCCCTTTTCTCCTGGCGACCCTTTATGCCTCCCTTGGGGTTTCCTGTACTTTCCTCTGTGCCTCTCAGTTTTCTCTGGGGTCCCTGATACCCATCTTACCTTAGTAACTCCCAGACTGACCAGGACTATCCTAGTTTGAGCCTAGTTCCTAGCCTCTGTCCTTTCTTTCATCCCTCCTCACCAGGTCGCCTTCTCTGACAGTCTGGCCCCCCAACCCCCAAAGTATCGGGGTTGGATTGGGTTACAGCTAGCTCTGCCTGGGCCTCCCAGGCCCTTCTCTCCACTTTCCCTTTGTGCCGTTGCCTGGAGACCAATGGGTTGTGGGGGGCTGAGCCAGAGAGGGAGCTGGGGTGAGGGATGGCTGGGGCTGTGTGTGTGCGTGTGCGTGTGTGTGTGTGTGTGTGTGTGTGAGAGAGAGAGAGAGAGATGTCCCCTGCAGCTGGACTATAAGCCTGGCCCTCAGGTAGGGGAGGAATGGGAGAGGGTAGACAATGGAGTTGGAGACTCTGATGGTTTCCTTCTAACAGGTTTCATTGAAAACAGATCCTGCAAAAGTTCCAGGTGCCCACACTGGAAACTTGGAGATCCTGCTTCCCAGACCACAGCTGTGGGGAACTTGGGGTGGAGCAGAGAAGTTTCTGTATTCAGCTGCCCAGGCAGAGGAGAATGGGGTCTCCACAGCCTGAAGAATGAAGACACGACAGAATAAAGACTCGGTGAGTTAAAATGAGAGACATGAAAGATGAGGCAGTGTTACCTACCTCCTTCCTCCTCCTGTAGATGTCAATGAGGAGTGGACGGAAGAAAGAGGCCCCTGGGCCCCGGGAAGAACTGAGATCGAGGGGCCGGGCCTCCCCTGGAGGGGTCAGCACGTCCAGCAGTGATGGCAAAGCTGAGAAGTCCAGGCAGACAGCCAAGGTATTCTGTCCTCAGGTCCTCCCACAGGATGCAAAGACAGGAATTTTCTCTTTCTCTCTAACAGAAGGCCCGAGTAGAGGAAGCCTCCACCCCAAAGGTCAACAAGCAGGGTCGGAGTGAGGAGATCTCAGAGAGTGAAAGTGAGGAGACCAATGCACCAAAAAAGACCAAAACTGAGGTGGGAAACCCTTGTCGCCATCCTGACCCATCAAGAGAAAAAATGAGTCTTCCCTTTTCTACAGCAGGAACTCCCTCGGCCACAGTCTCCCTCCGATCTGGATAGCTTGGACGGGCGGAGCCTTAATGATGATGGCAGCAGCGACCCTAGGGATATCGACCAGGACAACCGAAGCACGTCCCCCAGTATCTACAGCCCTGGAAGTGTGGAGAATGACTCTGACTCATCTTCTGGCCTGTCCCAGGGCCCAGCCCGCCCCTACCACCCACCTCCACTCTTTCCTCCTTCCCCTCAACCGCCAGACAGCACCCCTCGACAGCCAGAGGCTAGCTTTGAACCCCATCCTTCTGTGACACCCACTGGATATCATGCTCCCATGGAGCCCCCCACATCTCGAATGTTCCAGGCTCCTCCTGGGGCCCCTCCCCCTCACCCACAGCTCTATCCTGGGGGCACTGGTGGAGTTTTGTCTGGACCCCCAATGGGTCCCAAGGGGGGAGGGGCTGCCTCATCAGTGGGGGGCCCTAATGGGGGTAAGCAGCACCCCCCACCCACTACTCCCATTTCAGTATCAAGCTCTGGGGCTAGTGGTGCTCCCCCAACAAAGCCGCCTACCACTCCAGTGGGTGGTGGGAACCTACCTTCTGCTCCACCACCAGCCAACTTCCCCCATGTGACACCGAACCTGCCTCCCCCACCTGCCCTGAGACCCCTCAACAATGCATCAGCCTCTCCCCCTGGCCTGGGGGCCCAACCACTACCTGGTCATCTGCCCTCTCCCCACGCCATGGGACAGGGTATGGGTGGACTTCCTCCTGGCCCAGAGAAGGGCCCAACTCTGGCTCCTTCACCCCACTCTCTGCCTCCTGCTTCCTCTTCTGCTCCAGCGCCCCCCATGAGGTTTCCTTATTCATCCTCTAGTAGTAGCTCTGCAGCAGCCTCCTCTTCCAGTTCTTCCTCCTCTTCCTCTGCCTCCCCCTTCCCAGCTTCCCAGGCATTGCCCAGCTACCCCCACTCTTTCCCTCCCCCAACAAGCCTCTCTGTCTCCAATCAGCCCCCCAAGTATACTCAGCCTTCTCTCCCATCCCAGGCTGTGTGGAGCCAGGGTCCCCCACCACCTCCTCCCTATGGCCGCCTCTTAGCCAACAGCAATGCCCATCCAGGCCCCTTCCCTCCCTCTACTGGGGCCCAGTCCACCGCCCACCCACCAGTCTCAACACATCACCATCACCACCAGCAACAGCAACAGCAGCAGCAGCAGCAGCAGCAGCAGCAGCAGCAGCAGCAGCAGCATCACGGAAACTCTGGGCCCCCTCCTCCTGGAGCATTTCCCCACCCACTGGAGGGCGGTAGCTCCCACCACGCACACCCTTACGCCATGTCTCCCTCCCTGGGGTCTCTGAGGCCCTACCCACCAGGGCCAGCACACCTGCCCCCACCTCACAGCCAGGTGTCCTACAGCCAAGCAGGCCCCAATGGCCCTCCAGTCTCTTCCTCTTCCAACTCTTCCTCTTCCACTTCTCAAGGGTCCTACCCATGTTCACACCCCTCCCCTTCCCAGGGCCCTCAAGGGGCGCCCTACCCTTTCCCACCGGTGCCTACGGTCACCACCTCTTCGGCTACCCTTTCCACGGTCATTGCCACCGTGGCTTCCTCGCCAGCAGGCTACAAAACGGCCTCCCCACCTGGGCCCCCACCGTACGGAAAGAGAGCCCCGTCCCCGGGGGCCTACAAGACAGCCACCCCACCCGGATACAAACCCGGGTCGCCTCCCTCCTTCCGAACGGGGACCCCACCGGGCTATCGAGGAACCTCGCCACCTGCAGGCCCAGGGACCTTCAAGCCGGGCTCGCCCACCGTGGGACCTGGGCCCCTGCCACCTGCGGGGCCCTCAGGCCTGCCATCGCTGCCACCACCACCTGCGGCCCCTGCCTCAGGGCCGCCCCTGAGCGCCACGCAGATCAAACAGGAGCCGGCTGAGGAGTATGAGACCCCCGAGAGCCCGGTGCCCCCAGCCCGCAGCCCCTCGCCCCCTCCCAAGGTGGTAGATGTACCCAGCCATGCCAGTCAGTCTGCCAGGTGAGCGGCCAGGTGGGGCGGAGGTGGGCCTGGCCTGAGCGCCCGCTGCTTCCACGCCCGGCAGGTTCAACAAACACCTGGATCGCGGCTTCAACTCGTGCGCGCGCAGCGACCTGTACTTCGTGCCACTGGAGGGCTCCAAGCTGGCCAAGAAGCGGGCCGACCTGGTGGAGAAGGTGCGGCGCGAGGCCGAGCAGCGCGCGCGCGAAGAAAAGGAGCGCGAGCGCGAGCGGGAACGCGAGAAAGAGCGCGAGCGCGAGAAGGAGCGCGAGCTTGAACGCAGCGTGGTGAGTGCGTCACTGCCTGCGCCACCGCCTTCGCTTTGACTCCACTTTTCCCTGTATCCCACAGAAGTTGGCTCAGGAGGGCCGTGCTCCGGTGGAATGCCCATCTCTGGGCCCAGTGCCCCATCGCCCTCCATTTGAACCGGGCAGTGCGGTGGCTACAGTGCCCCCCTACCTGGGTCCTGACACTCCAGCCTTGCGCACTCTCAGTGAATATGCCCGGCCTCATGTCATGTCTCCTGGCAATCGCAACCATCCATTCTACGTGCCCCTGGGGGCAGTGGACCCGGGGCTCCTGGGTTACAATGTCCCGGCCCTGTACAGCAGTGATCCAGCTGCCCGGGAGAGGGAACGGGAAGCCCGTGAACGAGACCTCCGTGACCGCCTCAAGCCTGGCTTTGAGGTGAAGCCTAGTGAGCTGGAACCCCTACATGGGGTCCCTGGGCCGGGCTTGGATCCCTTTCCCCGACATGGGGGCCTGGCTCTGCAGCCTGGCCCACCTGGCCTGCACCCTTTCCCCTTTCATCCGAGCCTGGGGCCCCTGGAGCGAGAACGTCTAGCGCTGGCAGCTGGGCCAGCCCTGCGGCCTGACATGTCCTATGCTGAGCGGCTGGCAGCTGAGAGGCAGCACGCAGAAAGGGTGGCGGCCCTGGGCAATGACCCACTGGCCCGGCTGCAGATGCTCAATGTGACTCCCCATCACCACCAGCACTCCCACATCCACTCGCACCTGCACCTGCACCAGCAAGATGCTATCCATGCAGGTGAGACCCCTCCTTCCTTGCCCTGGCCCTTTCTGGTGACACCTTCCTCTTCTCTGCCCTCCAGCCTCTGCCTCGGTGCACCCTCTCATTGACCCCCTGGCCTCAGGGTCTCACCTTACCCGGATCCCCTACCCAGCTGGAACTCTCCCTAACCCCCTGCTTCCTCACCCTCTGCACGAGAACGAAGTTCTTCGTCACCAGCTCTTTGGTAAGGATGGAAGTTGGGGTAGGCAGCTCCAAGGTCATATGCCCCTTGCCCTTCCTGCTCACAGCTGCCCCTTACCGGGACCTGCCGGCCTCCCTTTCTGCCCCGATGTCAGCAGCTCATCAGCTGCAGGCCATGCACGCACAGTCAGCTGAGCTGCAGCGCTTGGCGCTGGAACAGCAGCAGTGGCTGCATGCCCATCACCCGCTGCACAGTGTGCCGCTGCCTGCCCAGGAGGACTACTACAGGTACCCTAGGGTGCCCCAGCCCAGGGGACATGTACCTCTCTGCTATGCACTGCCCCTTCCCTAGTCACCTGAAGAAGGAAAGCGACAAGCCACTGTAGAACCTGCGATCAAGAGAGCACCATGGCTCCTACATTGGACCTTGGAGCACCCCCACCCTCCCCCCACCGTGCCCTTGGCCTGCCACCCAGAGCCAAGAGGGTGCTGCTCAGTTGCAGGGCCTCCGCAGCTGGACAGAGAGTGGGGGAGGGAGGGACAGACAGAAGGCCAAGGCCCGATGTGGTGTGCAGAGGTGGGGAGGTGGCGAGGATGGGGACAGAAAGCGCACAGAATCTTGGACCAGGTCTCTCTTCCTTGTCCCCCCTGCTTTTCTCCTCCCCCATGCCCAACCCCTGTGGCCGCCGCCCCTCCCCTGCCCCGTTGGTGTGATTATTTCATCTGTTAGATGTGGCTGTTTTGCGTAGCATCGTGTGCCACCCCTGCCCCTCCCCGATCCCTGTGTGCGCGCCCCCTCTGCAATGTATGCCCCTTGCCCCTTCCCCACACTAATAATTTATATATATAAATATCTATATGACGCTCTTAAAAAAACATCCCAACCAAAACCAACCAAACAAAAACATCCTCACAACTCCCCAGGAACATGGCTGTGACTATTCTTTGCGGGATATGGG